AGACACTGCTACTGGGCTCCTGGAATTTGCAGTTTGGTGAAAAAGATACATGACAAATCCTGCTTAAGATCCTTCAGTGGTTCCTTGCTGTTTTCAGGAAGCCCAGATGTCTTGACCGGGTTGCCTCTGTTTACCTCTACAGCATCACCTCTAATCAGCACCCTTTACTCTGCAGCCACAGTGCGTTTTCCCTTCTTCACAGCACCTTCCTCTCTGCCTAGGTAAAGTCTACCATCTTTTAAGGGTTCAGTCCAGGAATCCACTTTTTCAGGAAGACTTCTGGACACTCTCTTCCCCCTTCCTCCGTAATTCCAGCACACTTCATGCCATCACTATCATATAGGTACCACGCTTTTTATCCTGATTCTCCGTTGTCTTGTCCACTGCCTCTACTCTACAGTGAACTCAACTTTGTGTCAATACTTAGTACAGTGATTTCTAGTACTCGACATTTTTTGTCAAATGGAATCGGATATATAGAAACACCCGCTGCCTCCCGCAAGAGCAGACAAGGCCAACCCATCACTCCTGCACCCCGACAAACGAACAACAGCACCGTGCTGCACGGCGTCCTCCGGCCTTGCTGCCTGGCAATGGGTAGCCACCTGGCGTCTGTCTCAGAATAGGACTCCGCGGCACGCCTCCTAGCGCAGTCGGTTGACACTGCAAGAATGGGAAGGTGCGGGTGACCACGCGGTCCCAGACCGGCGCAAGGCGCATGCGTAGAACGCGAGCGCTCGGCAAGGCTCGGCTCGGAAGAGTCCAAGCGTGAGGGGAGAGGGCTGTGGATTCAGATACTGTTTTTCTCCCGAAATAGGAAATTGGCTTATTTTTTTCTCCTCGGCAGCATCTTAATTTAAAATATGACACTTGACCTACGGCCCTGCACGGAGCGGTTAAGAGGGTGAGAGGCCCGTCAAACTCTTTTTGGTGTTTAGGCGCTCCTCCTCCGGGCGGTGTGTTGGGAGGGCCCAGGTCAAGGCGCGCGTGGGCGGAAGCGGCGGCGGCGGCGAAGGCGGCGGCTGTCAGAGCTGGAGGGCCGGGCACCGCGGCCATGGAGGGTCAACGCTGGCTGCCGCTGGAGGCCAATCCCGAGGTGGGCGCGCTTCGGGGCAGCCCTGGGCCGTGTCTCTAAAGCGTGTTCTCTGTTTCGTTTTCAGGTCACCAACCAGGTGAGTGAGGTGTCTGTCGCTCGGGACCTCGGATTGTTTTTTTTTTCTTTCTTTCTTTTACCAGTTTCTTAAACAATTAGGTCTACATCCTAACTGGCAATTCGTTGATGTATATGGAATGGATCCTGAACTCCTTAGCATGGTACCAAGACCAGTCTGTGCAGTCTTACTTCTCTTTCCTATTACAGAAAAGGTAATTGTTATGTAAAATAGAAAGTTTCTGGTCAAATACACTGTTGACTTTTTTTTTTTAATAGTATGAAGTATTCAGAACAGAAGAGGAAGAAAAAATAAAATCTCAGGGACAAGATGTTACATCATCAGTATATTTCATGAAGCAAACAATCAGCAATGCCTGTGGAACAATTGGACTGATTCATGCTATTGCAAACAATAAAGACAAGATGCACTTTGGTAAATGATTTTTCATTACTGCATTTTTTCCCCTTTTTAATTTTATCTTCTTTCATATTCTCAGAATCTGGATCAACCTTGAAAAAATTCCTGGAGGAATCTGTGTCAATGAGCCCTGAAGAACGAGCCAGATACCTGGAGAACTATGATGTCGGTACCTTCTTTCCGTTTTGATCTCATGTTTTTCCAATGAATACCTTTATTCTTATTACAGGCCATCCGAGTTACTCATGAGACCAGTGCCCATGAAGGTCAGACTGAGGTATTTCACATTTTTTCTAAATTTTTCTTGCTTAAGTAAAATATTCTCTTTTTTAATTATGTAGTCCTCCTCGCCATCCTCATCACAGCCTCATTCTAGCCACTGCAGAACGAAGGCCTCATCATTGTGTCACCATGCATCCCTGCCCTGGGTCAAACGTAACCATGTAGGCCCTGCAAAGGCTACCAGTCCATCTCTCCGTCTTCGTCGCTGGCGACCCTTCTTACGTCTACCATCTTTGGGTCTCCATTCTGTTGTAAGTTTAGTCAATCTTCCGTCTCTTCTTCCTATATAATACCTATTTTTCCCTCCTATTCCAGGCACCAAGTATAGATGAGAAAGTAGATCTTCATTTTATTGCATTAGTTCATGTAGATGGGCATCTCTATGAATTAGGTAAGAACTATTTTAATTTGTCCTGGGGAGAGTATTATGACTTCTTCTTATTCTTTTCCATAAGACCTTCTCGAGTTTTAAAAAAGCCAAATAAACAACAAAAAAGAGAAGTTCTTTTCAGTAATTCTAGATACCGTGAGTTTTGGTTCTATTACCTCTCATTTGCTGTCTATATATTACCTTGTCACATTAATTTTAAGTTGTATAAAGATAGAAGATTTTGAAAGAACACAGATTGTGACTGTAAATGTGATCCATAAAATTTAGGTGGATTTTGTGTTTGGAATATTAGCAACAGATCGCATACTTTATTAAAAAGAAATGGCCCTATCAAAGGGGACAAGGAAAAGAAAGAACATAGTATTTATAAAAATGTGCAACCCTGAGCGTTGTCTACAATACTAGAGTGATTTGAGGAGTAATAAAACTTAAATGAGAAGAAGTCATTATTTTGGTAGTATATAATGGACCTCCAGGACAGTTTTGAAGATGTGCCTTGCTAATTGAGTCTACAAAATCTGCAGAGATAAAGTATAACAGTGATTGGGGACTTCAGATGTCTGGGTGGTTGCTGGAAGCAGATTTTCTACTCTGAATTGTGAATAGTAAATAATAACTAGTGGAAGAGGAAATAAAGAGTGCTGGGACTTAACAGACACATTCTGTTAACTTCAAGAAAGTAGATTTGGCCAGAGCAAACATATGTAGGATTCATAACCAGAGACTATAAATCTGATTGTGACTTTCAGAATGAGAGACTTACAGAGCAAACAATAACATCTAAAATATATTTAAACCAAAAGAAAACCTCTCTAATGATCTCAATGGGAAGGAAAGAGTTATCTTAAAAAAAAACTCGGTTTTACTAGTTAGAGAGCTGTCTTGGCTCAGAGGCTAAAAGGGCAGTTAGAAGGAAGGACATATATCAAGGGTAAGCTACATATGAAGAATGATGCTCTTTTGGAGCATGCCAAGATCAACACAAAAGGATTTTAAAATTGGTTTGAAGTAAGAACTTCATAAAACAAAGGCAGAACTACTGAGGTCTTGTTTGGTTTAGATATTCTTTATCAAGAAGAATGATCTGATGGAAAATTAGAAGCCTACTGGAAATTAGATTTTTTAAATGAGTTTAAATAATTTCAGAGTGGTAAAGAATAGCCATAATCTTTGAGATGTCAGAGCAATAATAGGTACATTACAAAGATGGACAGTTGCTGATTCATTGCAAAGGAAACTGGCAGTAACTCTGATGCAGATCTAATAAATTCAAAAGGAATATTGAGCAAGAAGAGTATTGAGTTAGTGAGTAGAAAATAATGATTAAGAGATTAGCACTGGGCACAGTGGTGTGTTCCTGTAGTCCCACTTTCTGTAGTGGGAAGCTGAAGCACGATTGCCTGAGCCCAGGAGTTTGAGGCTACAGTGTGCTATGATTGCACCTGTGAACAGCCACTACACTTCTGCCTGGGTGACATGGCAAGACGTCATCTCTTAAAAAAAAAAGAAAAGAAGACACTATATAACTTTTAAGAAAGAAGTCATTTCAAAGTTCAATTTGCTCTCTGTGGGTTCTTGCATTGGTAGATTCAACCAACTGTGGATTGAAAGTATTAGAAAATAAATACCAATACAACAATAAAAAACAAATTTTGAAAACAACATAACAACTATTTACATAGCATTTATATTGTATTATGTATGATAAGTAATCTAGAGATGATTTAAAGTATTTGGAATTGTGTAGGTTATATGCAAATACTATACCATTTAGGTAGAGTATGTCAAGGGGCTTGAACATCTCAAAATTTTGGTATGAGATGGGGCCGGTGTCCTGGAACCAGTCCCCCACAGATATGGAGAGATGACTGTAACTTTATTTTTAAAAATAAGGCTGTATGATTGTAGACATTGTGCAAGTTAATTTCTATAGGATATCTATATTTAACAGAGAATGGTGGTAGTCTTTAATGTATTAATTCCCTACTCTAATAAATTGTAAGGTTAACCAATGAAAAGGACTGAGTTATTTCTCTTTTGTTATCACCCT